CATAACTGGAAGCTTTCTTAGGTGAGATTCTAAATAAGAGCAGCTTTCTAAAAAGTGCTTTGATTTACCCACTCAGGTTGCCTTCTGTAGTAAATGAAGCCTCTTTTACCTCTCTGCTTTCTCCTATCCTGCTATAGTTTATACCTATCCAAATAGAAAAATTATAATGAAGCCCTTTGTCTCTGCTTGAAGCACCTTAAGGACAGGAAACACTGTGTTAGTTTGATAGTCCCAGCACCAGGCACAAGGCAAGTATTCAGTTTCTTAGGATTGTATGAACTCTTGGGTTCCTATCTCATACGAGTTCCTATACTAGCGCTGGGAATGGAAAGATGAATTAGAACTGTCTGCTATCTCTGCCACGATAAAAAGCACGGCAGCGGTCCACCTGCACTCAGCTTCTTCTTAAACACGTATTTTATACTAAGGGGCAACAAAGTCAAAAGACAGCGACACGCAAATGGAAAAGCCTGATGAATTCTAATTTACACTGAAGCCCGCGAAGAATATAGTGAGATACTGGTTTATATCCCTCTCTGTGACAGCGACCTACCAATTCTTAACTACTCTCACAAAAGCAGTTACTTGGAGAACCAAACTGCGCGCTCATGCGCGAACTCATATAGCTGCAGTTAGCGGATACCGACGCGGGAAGTTCCAAGACTCAGGTCGAGCACGCGCTTAAACCAACGGAACCTGACCAACCTCCTAGGCCAGACACACGACCTAGCTCCCACCTACCGTATCCCTCCTCCCTCCTTCCTCCTCACCCTATCCAACCCCATCCCGCCCCTCTCCTTCCCTGTTCCCTCCCCTTTATCCTTCCCTTCCTTTCCCTCCCTCCCTTCCCTAAATAACCTACCCTAATTTTACCCTGCCACACCCCAAAACCCTCAACCCCCTCGAAAGCATCAGCAGCCTCCTAGCTCCACCCACAACCTCTAGCCCCCTCCCAACAGCTTCCTCTTCCCAGGCCAGAACGGCGTCTTCCAGTTCCCCACCGGATGAAGCGGAAGTGCGTCATGTCGAGGCGCCAAGGCGCTCGTTTGGCGCGCGCGCCCTAGGCGGCGGATCTAAGCTAACTTCTTGGATCTTTTCTTGTTTCTCCTTGGTTTTTGACTTTTTCTGGACCCTGGTGTCTACGATTTCCGAGATGCCGTCTTCTTTGTTGGGCGCGGCGATGCCGGCCTCTACATCTGCCGCAGCCCTGCAGGAAGCTCTGGAAAATGCTGGACGGCTCATCGACCGTCAGTTGCAAGAGGACCGCATGTACCCGGACCTTTCCGAGCTGCTTATGGTGTCTGCCCCAAGTGAGTGATAGTGACCCTGCTTTCTCAACCTAAAGGACTCTCGCCTGACTTCCTAATTTGCTACTTATCCCCAGCGTTGGTCCCGGCGAGGATATGCTGAGATTTATGGCACTGTTGGCTGCATTTTTGGAGAACAGCAAGCAGCTTCTTTTCAGGTTTTTTCCTTTCCTCACTTTCTTCATTGTAGATTATTATAAATACTTCATTTTCTTTTTGTAGATAATCCCACCGTTTCTGGCATGTCAGATATGGATTATCCTTTGCAAGGACCTGGTTTGCTGTCCGTACCCAACCTTCCAGAGATCAGTTCCATCCGAAGAGTTCCTCTCCCACCTGAACTTGTTGAGCAGTTTGGACGTATCCTATTACTTTGTATTTATTTTAAAAATCCTCTGTCTGCCTTACATCCACACTACCTCAGATATGCAGTGTAATTGCATGATGGGTGTGTTCCCTCCTATCAGCAGAGCTTGGCTCACAATTGACAGTGATATATTCATGTGGAACTATGAGGATGGGTATGTATTTAAGGCTGGTTTGCTTTAAGGGTTGTGTAACATGTTTTTCTTCATTTATTCACAGAGGAGACCTTGCCTATTTTGATGGACTTAGTGAGACTATTCTTGCTGTGGGGCTTGTGAAGCCAAAAGCAGGTAAGAAATAAAACTATAAGGAAGAGATTATGAGTATTCCTGCCCTGTGTCTACTTTATCTTAGGCATCTTTCAACCTCATGTGCGACACCTCCTGGTTTTGGCGACCCCTGTAGACATAGTAATTCTTGGACTCAGCTATGCTAATTTGCAAACAGGTATGGCAACCCACATGTTAACGTTTTTTAAAATAAACTGATTTATGTATTCTTTCTTAAATAGGTTCTGGAGTTCTTAATGATAGTTTGTCTGGTGGAATGCAGTTGCTTCCAGATCCTTTATATTCTCTTCCTACTGATAATACTTACCTTTTAACAATAACTTCCACTGATAATGGCAGAATTTTCTTGGCTGGAAAGGATGGCTGTTTATATGAAGTAGCCTACCAGGTAAGTCTGACATTTGTAAACGTTTTTTTTTCTTATAAGTCGTCTTTCTACTTTTTTCTTTAAGGCTGAAGCAGGGTGGTTTAGCCAAAGATGTAGGAAAATAAACCACTCAAAGAGCTCACTTTCTTTCCTTGTTCCTTCCTTGCTACAATTCACGTTCTCAGAAGATGGTAAGTAGAAAACAATAAATTTGGCAAGTACATTTTCTCTTTTTTTTTTTTGTCTTACTTTTAGATCCTATTCTTCAAATTGCAATTGATAATTCTAGAAATATTTTATATACACGATCTGAGAAAGGAGTAATACAGGTTAGTATTAATATTATTATACCATTAAGAGTATGTTTAAGTGAGAATGATTTTGTATTCACAGGTGTATGATTTGGGACAAGATGGACAAGGAATGAGCAGAGTTGCCTCTGTGTCACAGAATGCCATTGTCTCTGCTGCTGGTAACATTGCTAGGTAACATGTAATTTATTATTAAGCATTTCATTAAAAATACACTTTATTTTCTCCTTTCTTTTAGGACCATCGATCGTTCTGTTTTTAAACCAATTGTCCAAATAGCAGTGATTGAAAATTCTGAATCACTGGACTGTCAGTTATTGGCTGTCACACATGCAGGTATGTTGTTTTATTTACATATCTGCTATTACATTACTGATGCATAATTTTACCCCATCTTCAGGTGTTAGGTTATATTTTAGCACTTGTCCATTCAGACAGCCATTAGCACGGCCTAATACACTGACGCTGGTTCATGTCCGCTTACCTCCTGGATTCTCAGCATCTTCAACCGTGGAAAAGCCTTCAAAAGTACATAGAGCTCTTTATAGTAAAGGTAAGTTCTGAAATACTATCAGATTTAAGATTATGTAATAATATTTTGTATATTAAACTTTTAGGTATTCTATTGATGGCAGCCTCAGAAAATGAGGATAATGATATTTTATGGTGTGTCAACCATGATACTTTTCCTTTCCAAAAGCCAATGATGGAAACCCAGGTAAGTTATCCTGACAATTCTGAAAAAACTATTGATGTATAAAACATTTATTTCTTTTACATAGATGACAGCTGGTGTTGATGGTCATTCCTGGGCTCTTTCTGCGATAGATGAATTGAAAGTAGATAAAATAATTACACCTTTAAACAAGGATCATATTCCAATAACTGATTCACCAGTTGTTGTACAGCAGCACATGTTACCTCCGAAGAAATTTGTTCTCCTCTCAGCACAGGTGTGTACGTATTCTGTTATGGTAGTGACAAATCTTGTTCATGTTCTTTCTTCAAATTTCTTAGGGGAGCCTTATGTTTCATAAACTTAGACCTGTAGATCAACTGAGGCATCTACTTGTGAGTAATGTGGGAGGAGATGGAGAAGAGATTGAAAGATTCTTTAAATTACATCAGGTAATTATATATACTTTTAAAAAATGTGATGCAATATAAGGCCAATATTCCTCTTTTTACACAGGAAGACCAGGCTTGTGCAACTTGCCTTATTCTTGCTTGCTCCACTGCTGCCTGTGATAGAGAAGTATCTGCCTGGGCTACTCGGGCTTTCTTTAGGTATGTGAAAGTTTTTCTTGTTTATTTATTTGTGAATAAACTCAACCTCTTGTCATAAAAATAGGTATGGTGGTGAAGCACAGATGAGATTTCCAACCACTCTTCCGCCTCCAAGTAATGTTGGTCCCATCTTGGGGTCTCCTGTCTATTCTAGTGAGTATGGAACATTGAAATGAAATTGTTTCCTAAATCTTTATATTCTTCTTTCCCTTTTTAGGTTCTCCTGTTCCTAGTGGTAGTCCCTATCCAAATCCATCCTTTTTGGGAACACCGTCTCATGGTACCTCTTTTCTTTGTTTTGGATTGGATTCATAAGAGATTTGTTTTTCTTATGTGTGTACAAGGTATACAGCCTCCTGCCATGTCAACTCCAGTGTGTGCTCTGGGAAACCCAGCAACTCAGGCCACAAATATGAGTTGTGTGACTGGACCAGAGATTGTGTACTCTGGAAAACACAATGGTATTTGCATTTACTTTTCTCGGATCATGGGGTAAGTTTGTCATGAAATAATGAATTATTGCTCAGCACAATCATTAAAACTTTTTTTTTTCCAGAAACATTTGGGATGCAAGCTTAGTTGTGGAGAGAATATTCAAGAGTGGCAACAGAGAGATCACTGCAGTAAGTGTGTATAATATTATTTTGTTATTTTTTTAAACTTTTGAAAAATCTTTCATTTTTACAGATTGAAAGTAGTGTTCCCTGCCAACTGCTAGAGTCAGTGCTACAAGAACTAAAGGGTTTGCAGGAATTTCTAGACAGAAACTCCCAGTTTGCAGGAGGACCATTAGGAAATCCAAAGTAAGAATAAATAGGGTTTATTAATTCATCTTTAAACACACACATTCTGCAATTTCTGTTTCAGTACTACTGCTAAAGTGCAGCAGAGGCTGATAGGATTCATGCGTCCTGAAAACGGAAATCCCCAGCAAATGCAACAGGAACTGCAGAGGAAGTTTCATGGTAAATTATTGCTTCTCATCAGTTAAGCGTACTTTTATAATAATTTATTTTGTTTTCTCATTAGAGGCTCAACTAAGTGAAAAGATTTCACTTCAGGCAATTCAGCAGTTGGTTCGAAAATCATATCAGGCTCTGGCTTTATGGAAACTTCTTTGTGAACATCAATTCACTATCATTGTGGCAGAACTTCAGAAGGTAATTTTTTTTATTTTTTTATGATTATACCAATAATTGTGATAGAAAAGTTTTATGCTCCTAGGAACTTCAAGAGCAGCTGAAGATCACCACCTTTAAAGATCTTGTAATCAGGGACAAAGAACTCACAGGGGCATTAATTGCTTCTCTTATCAACTGCTACATCAGAGATAATGCCGCTGTTGATGGCATTAGTTTACATTTACAGGATATCTGCCCACTTCTATATAGCACTGATGATGCAATTTGTTCTAAGGTATGATACTTTATTACCTATTTCATTGTTTGTATTTTTAAGTTCTTGTTATCTCCTCTTCTAGGCAAATGAGCTTCTCCAGCGTTCCCGACAAGTTCAAAATAAGACTGAAAAAGAAAGAATGTTAAGGGAATCATTAAAGGAATATCAAAAAATTAGCAATCAAGTGGACCTTTCCAATGTTTGTGCTCAGTATAGACAAGGTGAGAAATAAAATGTTTCTTGTATCTTTTACTCATAGGTCTTCATTCTTTTCTTTCCCATCAGTGAGATTTTATGAGGGTGTGGTGGAACTTTCTCTTACGGCTGCAGAGAAAAAAGATCCTCAAGGTCTTGGGCTTCATTTCTATAAACATGGAGAACCAGAAGAAGACATAGTTGGACTTCAGGCCTTCCAAGAAAGGTGCATTCCATTACGTTAGCAGATTGTCATCTAATGTAATTGTTCCTTTTCCATTTTCTTTCAGATTAAACAGTTACAAATGCATTACAGACACACTTCAAGAACTGGTAAATCAAAGTAAGGCCGCTCCTCAGTCTCCCAGTGTACCCAAAAAACCTGGTCCTCCAGTGTTGTCATCTGATCCAAATATGCTGAGTAATGAAGAAGCAGGACATCATGTAAGGGACATAGTATATTTTCATTCTGAGAAACTGCTAATTTTTACTATTTTCTTTATTTTAGTTTGAACAAATGCTTAAATTGTCACAGCGATCCAAGGATGAGCTCTTTAGTATTGCCCTTTATAATTGGCTAATACAAGTCGACCTTGCAGATAAGCTGCTACAGGTAAATCTTTTTTTATTGCAGTTGTGTTAATTAAAATTTTTCTGAATAACTATATAATTTCTAGGTTGCTTCTCCATTTCTGGAGCCACATCTAGTCCGAATGGCCAAAGTTGATCAAAACAGAGTTCGTTATATGGATTTACTCTGGCGGTATTACGAGAAGAACAGAAGTTTCAGTAATGCTGCTCGTGTACTGTCCAGACTGGCTGACATGCATAGGTATGGCATAATATTCTTATTGTGAAGAATGAGTGTAACTAAAAATAAGCGTTTTCCCTTCTAGCACAGAAATTTCACTTCAGCAGCGACTAGAGTACATTGCTCGAGCCATTCTTAGTGCCAAAAGTTCCACTGCCATTTCATCAATAGCTGCCGATGGTGAATTTCTTCATGAATTAGAAGAAAAAATGGAGGTAAGTGCTAAAGATCTTAAGCTGTGTCCACAAATTAAGACATCCTGTTTTCTGCCCAAACTAGGTTGCTAGGATCCAACTTCAGATACAGGAGACACTACAAAGGCAGTATTCCCATCATTCTTCTGTACAGGATGCAGTTTCTCAGCTGGATTCTGAGCTGATGGACATAACTAAGGTAATAAAAAAGCAAGTGAAATTTTTATAGTATTGGATGTTAATTTTGGGATTTTCTCTCACAGCTTTATGGGGAATTTGCTGACCCATTTAAACTTGCAGAGTGCAAACTTGCAATAATTCATTGTGCCGGTTATTCAGACCCTATATTGGTGCAGACACTTTGGCAAGATATCATAGAGAAAGGTAAGTGTTCAGTTATAGGTATGTTAGCATACTGGGTTTCAAATGACATGTCTTTTTGTTACAGAATTGAGTGACAGTGTGACATTGAGCTCCTCGGATAGAATGCATGCTCTTAGTCTCAAGATTGTTCTCCTTGGCAAAATTTATGCTGGCACACCACGCTTCTTTCCTTTAGGTAAGCTGTGATCTTAGGTGCAGTCACGTATTTCCAAATTTCCGATCTTTTTTTTTCTTCCCAGATTTTATTGTACAGTTTTTAGAACAGCAGGTTTGTACTTTGAACTGGGATGTGGGCTTCGTAATACAGACAATGAATGAAATTGGAGTACCATTACCTAGACTACTAGAAGTTTATGATCAGTTGTTCAAATCACGGGTAAGGAAAATATTAAATAACATAAAATTATTCCTCACATTTCATTATGTATATTTCTTCATAGGATCCATTCTGGAACAGAATGAAGAAGCCACTGCACCTTTTGGATTGTATACATGTATTATTGATAAGATATGTTGAGAATCCCAGCCAAGTTTTAAATTGTGAAAGGTACTTATGAATTAAATATTGGATCAGCAAAAGTATAATTAATCATGTGTCTTTTTCGTTGTAGGAGAAGATTTACAAATCTCTGCCTGGATGCTGTTTGTGGTTACCTTGTTGAGCTCCAGTCTATGAGCTCGTCAGTAGCAGTACAAGCCATCACTGGGAATTTTAAATCTCTTCAAGCTAAATTAGAACGGCTTCATTAATTACTGTGATATACTTTCATCCGTTTTATGATCTGTAAAATAAAAACTCAGCTGGGTCCAGATATCAGGTGTTCTAAATCTAAGAATGTAAGAACAATCTTAATAGAAATATGTTTTTAATAAGTGGCTAATATCTACAAATAGTACCTTTGCTAAATGAATTCTTTTTTATGACTATTTTGTTTTTTAGTAATTGGGTGAAAAAACAACTGAAATGAGATTATTTATTATTTTAACATAAGGATTAAAAAAATTTAGAAACTCTTATTTTGAATTGTACTGCAGGCAGAAATTTCGAATTTATATTATTCATTTTCAAGTTAGTCCAAGGATATTGGCATTAAAACTCCACTAGGCGGCCAGGCACAGTGACTTACACCTGTAATCCCAGCACTTTGGGAGGCCAAGGTGGGCGAATCACGAGGCCAAGAGTTTGAGACCAACCTGGCCAACATGGTGAAACCCCATCTCTACTAAAAATACAAAAAAAAATAGCCAGGCGTGGTGGCGGGCGCCTGTAATCCCAGCTACTCGGGAGGCTGAGGGAGGCGAATCACTTGAACCCGGGAGGCAGAGGTTTCAGTGAGTCAAAATCGCACCATTGCACTCCAGCCCAGGCAACAGGGCGAGACTCTGTCTCAAAAAACAAAAAAACCTCAAATAGGCTAAGCAGATCCATTCCCATAATAGTGGATTCTAAAACCGTCCTTAAATAGGCAAATAACTGACTTTTTCAAAACTTTTTTTAGGTGTTGGGTTCACCCTTGAAAGAACTGTCCTCTAACAACTGGTTTTGTCAGTTAAAGCCCTTGAGAATTGACATAGCTATATACCTGGTTGAGCAGGTGATAAAACTTGTAACTAATGTTGTGTCCTGAAAACCTACACAGGGAGGTACTGTTTTCCCTTAGTGTCTACCTGGCTGCTTGGCCTTGTGACTACTGATTCCATTAGAGCAGTGGTTCTCAAAGTATGTGCTCCAAACCAGAAGCATCAGCATCAGCATCAGCATCACCTAGGAATTTGTTAGAAATGCAAATTCTCGAGCCCCAACCCAGACCTACTGAATCAAAAACGTGGGGGATGAGGCCCTGCTTTCTATGTTTTAACAAGCTCTCCAGGAGATTTTGGTGCATGTCAAATTTGAAAGCCACTGCAGTAAAGGATACTGCTACCTTCCATAGTTTATGGACTGAGCTACCTATCTGGCTCCTCCTCTGTGAATAACCACACACACAAATTTTGCCCAAGGCACACAATATATAAAGCAAAACTGTTAGTAATGTACTTTTTAATTATTCCTTAACAAAATAGAATAACCAAACCAAATGCTTCAAAGTAATAGCAACAAGAGAGAAGAAGAGTGGGAATGACCAGAGCTAACAAAACACTCTATTCCTTTCTCTCTTTTTTTTTTTTTTGGAGACAGAATCTCACCCTGTAGCCCAGCCTGGAGTGCAGTGGTGCGATCCCGGCTCACTGCAACCTCTGCCTCACAGGTTTGAAGCAATTTGCCTGCCTCAGCCTCTCGAGTAGCTGGGATTGCAGGTGTGCGCCACCATACCCAGCTAATTTTTGTATTTTTAGTAGAGATGGGTTTCACCATGTTGGCCAGGCTGGTCTTGAACTCCTGACCTCAAGTGATCTGCCCGCCTCCACCTCCCAAAGTGTTGAGATTACAGACGTGAGCCAATGTGCCTGGCCTATTCCCTTCTCTCTTTATGCTACCACAAATAATTACCTTCTGTTTATTGTAAGTGATGCATGTCTAACAATTTGTACAATACATTTTGAATATATTTTTCCTTCCATTATTGTCTTTTCCCAAGACCATAGGGTTGCCTTCTCTACATTTGTTCTCTTAGAATTCAGCTCCCTTTTCCCTATAATCTTCTAATGTAGAATATTTAATAGAATGCCAGAACGTCACTCAGTGGGTACTACTACCTCTTATTTTTCAACTTTTCAGTTTCTTAAGTTTAGCGTTTTTTGAATATGTAAAGTGAATGTATGCGATACATTAATTCGTTTTATAAATTTAAAATTCTGTCATGTCTACTTAAAAGGAAGGCCTTGTCTGAATGTTGTAATTTAGGTGTGACTCCAGTTCTGCTAGAGATAAGAACTTCATTTTTGTTTTAAGCACATTTACATACTAGCAATATGTTGTTATATATACTCAGCTCACAACATTGAAAGTACATGTTTTAAAAGGGCTGTAGGCTTCCATGGTTAGATGGTCTGTTAGAGTCAGAAATCTGAACACTGTCCTTTTATTCACACAGCATGCTTTGAGAGGTTTTAGGAATTCCAGCCCCACAACAGATGCTTGCAATACCTTTTGGGGGGTAAGATTCCTAAGAGAGAAGAAATTAGGTCCCCTCATTTTTACCCTTGGAACAGTGTTTCTAAAACTTTCACATTCAGAACAATCAGCCGGATAGCCTGTTATGACAGATTCTTGAGTTCCATCTGTAGTGTCATGCTGATCCTGGCAGTCAGTGGATCAGAGTTGGAGTAGCATTTATCCACTGTATTAGTATACTTTGTACTTGGTGTTTGTTCAACGCATTACTTTTTTGAATTTTTTTGTTTTTTGAAGACAAGGGCTTGCCCTGGAGTGCAGTGGCATGATCTTGGCTCACTGCAGCCTCGAGCTCCTGGGCTCAACTCAGTCTTCCCACCTCATCCTCTTAAATAGCTGGGACTACAGGCACGTGCTGCTACACCCTGCTATTGTCTGTTTGTTTGTTTGAGACTGAGTTTTGCTCTTGTTGCCCAGGCTGGAGTGCAATGGCACAATCTTGGCTCACCACAGCCTTTTTTATGAGACTGAGTTTTGCTCTTGTTGCCCAGGCTGGAGTGCAATGGCACGATCTTGGCTCACCACAACCTCCACTTCCTGGGTTCAAGCAATTCTTCTGCCTCAGCCTCCCGAGTAGCTGAGATTACAGGCATGCGCCACCATGCCTGGCTAATTTTTTTTTTTTGTATTTTTAGTAGAGATGGGGTTTCACCGTGTTGGTCAGGCTGGTCTTGAACTCCTGACCTCAGGTGATCCACCCCCCTTGGCCTCCCAAAGAGCTGGGATTACAGGCATGAGCCACTGCGCCTAGCCCCACCCCCCCTACTTTTTTTTTTTTTTTTTTTTTAATTTTTTGTGTAGCCAAAAGATCTCACTCTGTTGCCCAGACTGCTCTCAAAACTCCTGGCCTTAAGTGATTCCCCTGCCTCAGTCTCCCAAAGTGCTGGGATTATAGGCATGAGCCACCATGCCTGTCCATTATTTCTTTATAGTGACTATTATATGTAGGCAATGTATAATTGGTAGAACATAGTCTATGAAACAGTGCGTTAATTGTGGGCAGTGAAGAATCATTGAAGTTGTGAAATTTGTATTTTAACTAGATCATTGTAGTATGGCAAAACGGTTAGGAAAGAGAAAGCTATCTTGACTAACTGTTTATGCTATGAGATACTGACTGATGTACATGTACATTTAGTGTTTCTTTAGGTATACCTGACTTATTCATTGAACACCTATCCACTGATCTCAAAAGTATTCCTCAGGGTAGTCTCCATTCCTGTCATTTTTCCTCCTATTCATGAGACGGAAAAATTATGACCATGGTACAGAGTTGTATCAAGGAAATGAAGAACTAGAACATTGAATTGAAAGGTTTTGAAAGGGTTCACAATTTCTTTTCATTTTCTATTAATGTCTTCTTTTAAATTCTCTTAAGAATAAAACTTTTTTCTAATATTTTAAGTCTTCCATTAAATCATTGAAACTCT